GCTGGTTTATTAATTTGCAAGGAGACTTCGCAAACATCACACAGACTGAATGTCGTCTCTTCCCTGCGTCCTAGACAAGCCATATGGGAAACCAAAGACCAGAAGGTGGACTGCGCTTATCAAAGCTGGAGTCAGAACCAGGCAGGAGCAGCATGGGGTGAGGGTGGGGGACAGTGATGTCCAATAGTGCAGGGCTTTGTCTACCTCTGCGGCCCTCTCACCAGCAGAAAGATAGCTGCCAGGTAGACTGGATACTCAGGTCAGCCTGGCTATGGGCATCTCCTTGGCCAGTGCCTCAAGGGCAGTATTTCCCTGAGAAATCCTGGTAGCATTTCTCCCTTTCCTCTCTCATAATGTAGTAATTTTTTATTTTATTTACCTATTTGTTTAGTGCTTTGCAAGCATTAGCTCCCAGAGACATAGATTTGCATTTGCGTAAATTCGATAACTACTGTACAATCTCAGAGTTGTAGGGCCAGGCCATGAGAGTAAGTGCTATATGCAAATCAAGAGGATGATCCGGTAACCTGGATGGATCAATAGAAAGCCAAGCATAGAGCAAAGACACGTGGTCCCCAATCAGCATGGAGGCTGGGCCAAGGCTGGCCAGTTGTTGCATCCCCTGCGTAGGCCAGGGGGTGAAGCATTCCTAAAGCAGTGCCTGCTTCGGCTGCCTCAGGCAGCCTGCCCTGCTCAGCTGGCCTCTTTAGATTTAAAGGGCTCTTTCTGGTCTCTGTCCAGGCCCTTCATGGCTCATCTTTAATGAGCCACATCTCCAGGTGCCCAGAGCCAAGGCGGTGTGACTGCACGGGCTTTGAAGTGGGGCAGACTTGAGTTGAGTCCTGGCTCCACCACTCGGTGGTTGGGCGTTCTCAGTAGTTGGGCAGGTGCCTTGATTCTTCAAGTCTCGGTAACATCATCAGTAAAATGGGGATGACCCTCAGGGCTGTGGGGAGGGTTGACCCAGACGATGCACAGAAGGCTCTGAGCACCGTGCCTGGCGCAGACTGGAAACCTGGCCAGTGTGCGCTCTTCAGGACAGCAGAGGTCGGTTGGAGGTCTGCATTCTCTGCCGACTTGGGCCCCAACTTCCCCATCAGGTCACTGCTCCCTCCTCTGAGGTCTGGACAAAGGACAAGGCTGTAGGGACCTAGACTGTCCTAGACGGGGAGGACATCTATCCTCAGTGGTCTTTCCAGCAGTTTGTTTGGAGCTGCTCATCCTGATCTTTTGGCTGACTCTGGCAGAGGGAAAGTCAGATTTGAGGCCTGAGCTCTAACAGGCATCCAGAGAGGAAGGAAGGGTAAGGAGCTCTTCTGGGCGAGGAAAGGGGTCCACAGAGAGCACATCCCCCCTCTATCTGTTAGGCCCACCCCGTGACATCAGTGAAACGGAAGCACCCTGCAGGTGACATCACTGTTGCTCAGGGCAACGCCTCCACCCTAAGGCGGACGGGGAGGTGAAAAATCGGCCTCAAGTGTGAGACGCATGTTGAAGGGAAGGGACATAGAAGGTGTAACGTTCACAGGTGTGTTTCTCAGAGGCTGGGGAGAGGATGGGCTTGGTGTGACCATCTGTCTCTCTGTTCCCAGGAAAGCTCCAACCATGGCCATGGGGCTCTTCCGCGTGTGTCTGGTGGTGGTGACGGCCATCATCAACCACCCGCTGCTGTTCCCGCGGGAGAACGCCACAGTCCCCGAGAACGAGGAGGAGATCATCCGCAAGATGCAGGCGCACCAGGAGAAGCTGCAGCTGGAGCAGTTGCGCCTGGAGGAGGAGGTGGCTCGGCTGGCGGCCGAAAAGGAGGCACTGGAGCAGGTGGCGGAGGAGGGCAGGCAGCAGAACGAGACACGCGTGGCCTGGGACCTCTGGAGCACCCTCTGCATGATCCTCTTCCTGATGATCGAGGTGTGGCGGCAGGACCACCAGGAGGGGCCCTCACCTGAGTGCCTGGGCGGTGAGGAGGATGAGCTGCCTGGGCTGGGGGGCGCCCCCTTGCAGGGCCTCACCCTGCCCAACAAGGCCACGCTTGGCCACTTTTATGAGCGCTGCATCCGGGGGGCCACGGCCGATGCAGCCCGTACCCGGGAGTTCCTGGAAGGCTTCGTGGATGACTTGCTGGAAGCCCTGAGGAGCCTCTGCAACCGGGACACCGACATGGAGGTGGAGGACTTCATTGGCGTGGACAGCATGTACGAGAACTGGCAGGTGGACAGGCCACTGCTGTGCCACCTTTTCGTGCCCTTCACACCCCCCGAGCCCTACCGCTTCCACCCAGAGCTCTGGTGCTCCGGCCGCTCAGTGCCCCTGGATCGCCAGGGCTACGGCCAGATCAAGGTGGTCCGCGCCGATGGGGACACATTGAGCTGCATCTGCGGCAAGACCAAGCTCGGGGAAGACATGCTGTGTCTCCTGCACGGCAGGAACAGCATGGCGCCTCCCTGCGGCGACATGGAGAACCTGCTGTGTGCCACAGATTCCCTGTACCTGGACACGATGCAGGTCATGAAGTGGTTCCAGACGGCCCTCACCAGAGCCTGGAAGGGCATCGCCCACAAGTACGAGTTCGACCTGGCCTTTGGCCAGCTGGACAGCCCGGGGTCCCTGAAGATCAAGTTCCGTTCAGGGAAGTTCATGCCCTTCAACCTGATTCCTGTGATCCAGTGTGATGACTCGGACCTGTACTTTGTCTCCCACCTTCCCAGGGAGCCCTCTGAGGGCACCCCAGCCTCCAGCACAGACTGGCTCCTGTCCTTTGCTGTCTATGAGCGACACTTCCTCAGGACGACACTAAAGGCACTGCCCGAGGGCGCCTGCCACCTCAGCTGCCTGCAGATAGCATCCTTCCTGCTCTCCAAGCAGAGCCGCCTGACCGGTCCCAGCGGGCTCAGCAGCTACCACCTGAAGACGGCCCTACTGCACCTCCTACTCCTCCGGCAGGCCGCCGACTGGAAGGCGGGGCAGCTGGACGCTCGTCTGCACGAGTTGCTGTGCTTCCTGGAGAAGAGCTTGCTCCAGAAGAAGCTCCACCACTTCTTCATCGGCAACCGCAAGGTGCCTGAGGCCATGGGACTCCCTGAGGCCGTGCTCAGGGCCGAGCCCCTCAACCTCTTCCGGCCCTTCGTCCTGCAGCGAAGCCTTTACCGTAAGACACTGGACTCCTTCTATGAGATGCTCAAGAATGCCCCAGCGCTCATTAGCGAGTATTCCCTACATGTCCCCTCAGACCAGCCTACCCCAAAAAGCTGACGTCTTTTACAGAATGTGGGATCCTCGAGCTAAGATGAGGGCATCCCTCACGTTCACACCCCTGGTGGCATCTGCCAGCCCTGTTCTGGGGACAAGGCGGGCTTTCGTGGGAGCCGTGCTCAGCCTGCCAGGAAGCCAAGCCCTACAGTGCAGAGGAAACAGAATTTCAACGGGAAGCTGGTTTGCTTCATACCATTGGGATCTGCTGGTAAAGCTGTTATTTGGGTTTAGGGACTGATCCCTTGCAGTTTACTTCTGGATCACCATGAATGGCCAAGATGGTGGCAGAACACGCTGTGGACCCTGAGTTAGAGACAATGCAAATGTTGGATTGGGTGTAATTCTTTTTGAATCCCAGATCCAGTCTGTACTTGAATATGAGCAGAGGATCTACAAGAATGCTGACAGGGAACCGTGTTAAGACCCAGCACCCCTATTCCCAGGAGCTTCTGGCCTGACCATCTGCAGCCAAAGCACTAACAGGGACAGATATGGGAATGTCCACCTTTGATCCGCATCCTGCACAATAGTGGTCCCACCATGGCTGCCACTTTTTTATACTATTTGGAGAAAAGACCTTGTATAAATTCGAGGCCCAAATGACTAACGTCTCTGTCACACGGAAATGGGTACTTGGTGGCATAGAGAAACACAATTAGCCACTTTTTCAGCTACACTTCTCACTCAGCTGCACCCTACACTTCTCACTCAGGTGCACCCCCTTCTGCTGTCCTTTCCCCAACGTACTGGGTCCCGAGCGTGGTGGGTATTTGCCACACTGGGTGCCAGCTCAGCAGCCCCCCACCTCTCTTTATTCTCTCCAAAGCTGGTCTTTCTGACTATCATTGTGGTAGGGGGAGGACAGATGCTAAAGGTGGAAGCTGACCTGGAGAAAGAGACACACGGGGTGACTGTGGCAAAGGACAGCTGGAAAAGAAACTCTATCACTTCTTCATTGGCAACCACAAGGCACCTGAGGCCATGGCACTCCCAGAGGCTGTGCGCAGAGCCAAGCCTCTCAACCTCTTCTGGCCCTGCGTCCTGCAGCGAAGTCTCTGCTGTAAGACAGTAGACTCCTTCGATGAGGTGCTCAAAAATGCTACCCGGGGTGGTGGTGTCTGGCTTGCAGTCTGGCCCAGTTCAGAGAAAGTTGCAGAGATCAGGGGCCAAGGATGTCATAGCCCCAGGTTGTCCTCAGGGTCCCAATCCTAGGGCAGGGTGTGCATGGAAGCAAGAACTATGGAAACCTAGCTCCAGTCTGCAGGCTCTGAGCCCCTAGTTCCTCACTCCAGCGGGGCTCCCTCACTGCACAGAACCCACCCCTTCTGTGTGGGCACTGCTGACCACACAGATGACCCAGACCCAAAGAGCCTGGCAGAAGCTCTGTGGTTGGAGCTGGGCTCCGTCTCCAGGTCTGGTTCAGGGGGATCAGGAAGGCTCTTTTCCACCTGTGGCTTCACTGGCCCTTTGAGATTTCCTATCTCACCGTTACTTCAGTTACCCTTGCAGGGGGCCAGGGAGTCAAGAATATACCGTGTTCCTCCAGGGTTTAAGCCGGCCATGCCTTCCCGAGAGCATAACCAACTTGACAGGGGTGCCCAGTTACCCCACAAACTGAAGGAAGGAGATCCTTCCCCCATCCCCAGGAGTGCTCTCAACCAGCCTCAGAAAGCTTGAGAAGATGGACCCTTTGCCCACCAGGGTTAATTCCTGGTGGGGCAGCTCGGCTGTGATCAGGGCAACCAAACCTATAGGAAGCCTTCCAGTGTGAGCTGGAATTAGACTGAACATGTGCTTGGGCCTGCCTCTCCCTAGACGCAGTTGCGGGGCACTCCAGGGAATGAACCAGCTCAAGTGTGTCCCTAACAGCAGCCTGGAGCTACCCCCAATCCCTCACAGCCTGACCCTCCTCATTCCATCAGATGCATTTGTAGAATCGGGGCAAATTTCCTTATTTATTTATGGCCCATGCCTTTCCCCCTCTTCATCCTGATCCCGTTTTGCTTTGAAGAGACCCCAGTAACCAAAAAACAGCCTCCAGAAGCCAAAACCATGCCTGGATCTCCCATAGCTTCTCCTTTGCTTCCAGGAGAAAGTTCACTGAAAAAAAAATATCTTCTGGCTTCTTGTGTGTACAGAGACAACAGAACTCGGTGGGGAAACGGGAATCTTTTCTGCACCAAAGCTGCTTCTAAAGCAGAAAGCAGTGGGGCTCTTGGTGTTTCATGCTGCCTTATTTATATTAAAGGAAGAATTAAATCTTGCAAGGAGTAGAAATGGTCACTGTTTGTTTTTAACTTCAGGAAATCTGTGAGGCTCCCAGGGCAGAGTTGGGGACAGGGGGGTGGATTTCCTATTGACAAAGCAGAAGCTTTCACTCCCTTTTTATTCTTACACTTTCAGGAGACTTTAAAAAATAACAAAACAGAACATTTCTACCCTGTCTTTGAGGCAACTTGTGTGCTGCCCGCAGGGCTCCAGAAAGGGCCTTTGAAAGCTGGCTGTAGGGTGGATTCCAGCCTAAGACCTTATTTCACAGAGCTAATGTCAGCGAGAAATATAGGAGCTGGAACTAACAGGAAGCTTTTGGGTTTTAAAGAAAGAGATTGTATTTTAAATAGAGGATTTTGAGTCCTCTAGGGGACTTTGGCCTTTCCACTAAGGACAACCCTGCCCTCTTTCCCCAGAGTCTCTTTCCCAAGGATGCTTGACTTTCCCCAGCAACTGCTCACTTGCTTTGCAAAATAACAAGGGTGAAATGAATAGAGTTGGCCCCTAGGCCAAGAGGCTGGTTATGTTGGGGAAGGGCCTTATATCCTCAAAAGCTCTAGCCCCTCTGCATGCCTGGCTGAAGCACAGCCCCCGTTGAGAACCTGGGGGTGGAGCTCTGGTTCATCATCAAGGGTGTCATCCGAATCACCCAGACAACCTGGTCCATTGCCCCGACCCCGCCTTGAACCTACATGGTGCTCAGAATCCAGTCTGGAGTGGTCAGGCTAGGCTCGATTTTTAAAGATTTCCCCCAAGTGACTGATGGTACCCCTAGCTGAGGAAGCCCTCTCACTTTCTTTCTTAATGGAAAGTTAAAGAAAACCCAAGTGGACTACTTTCCCTACAGATCTATTGGAAGATAGATAGACCTGGGAAAAGCCAATGAGCCTGCTTGGAATCTGTGGTCTAAGTGGCATCAGCTACACCACAAGCTTCTCATGAGGGCACCCACATTCACGCTAGTGCCGTAAGCCTCAGAGAGAGGGTGGGAAGGCATAAGATGGTGAGCCCTTCTCCCAAGCAGGTCATGAATAGTCCACAAGCATTTGTCAGGAGCCTAACGTGCATGAGACATTGTGGAAGATGGGAAAATGAATAGGACCAAGCCTGTTCCCTAGGAGAGGCAGCAGAAGGTGGCCTTCCAAGTACTGAGCTATTCCAAGTGTGACCCTGCACTACACATACGGGTGTCACCTGGGGGCAGCTTCCTGGGCCGTGTCACAGACTCCAGTGGGATCCTGAGAAGTTAGGTAGAAGAATCTGCACTTCACCAAGTTCCCCACCTGATTCTGGATGTCCAAGAACCACTGGTACCTGGGCTGATTAGGGAAGGCCTCATGGTGGGGCGCTGCCAGATAGAGACTCTGAAAAATGACCAGGACTGTGGCCAGGAAAGACATTCCAGCCAGAAGCATGGAGTGAGGGTGGGAAGCACCTACTGTATGGCAGGCACCGTTCCGCACACACATTTGTTAATGCACACAGTTCCATGTCAGTCCTATGATGTAGGTGCTATTCTTATCCTCCCTGCTTTCCAGATAAGGAAACAGGCACTGAAGGGGCAACTGACTTACCTACTGTCACAGTGGTAAGTAGCACAGCCCAGATTCCAACCCAGGCAGTCCTGGTGTACATGTTGGCATATACTGAGAAGTCGTAGCAAATGAGGTTGAAAAGATAAGAGTGGGGCTGAACCATGCAAAGCCTTGAATGCTAATACAAGGTAAATTTGGACCTCACAACAAGCAGAGGTGGGCCATTGGCGGGTTTTGAGTGAGACAGTAACTTGATTCACCCCCAAACTAAGGAGTCCTTATCTATGTGATCAGTGCCATCCATGTCCTGTGCTGTAGGGTACATGGCCGGCTTCCCGAGCAGGGTTGGTGGCAGCTGGCAGTGGTTGGTGAATGTCCAGGAAGTCTTAACTCAAGCCACCCCAAGGCTGTGATTCAGAACATTTTCGTGGTCCGTCTCATCTCCACCTCACGGGACAGAGCTGGAAGGCTGTTTGGTTTGGCCAGCGACCGAAAGCAGAGGGAGCCAAGAGTCACAGAGTGAAGGGCAATGTGTGCCTTCAACAGGGCCCTCCCTCTCCGCCCCACTCTGCCTTGCCCCACCCCTGTCCCTGGGAAGGGCATCTTTTAGAGTTAACTTTTCTCATTGCCATCCAAAAATAGCTTGCTTGTTTAACTAGTTTGTTGTTTAAAAAATAAACATAAAAGCAATAATACAGTCATAATTTTAAAATTCAAGTACTAACAGGAAAATTAAGTAACAGACTAACGGTCCCACTTCTGACTTCTTAGTCCACTCCCCAGAGATAACCAATATGAAGTTTTTGGTGTATCCTTCCAAAATTTTTCTGTGTATGTGTCACATGTATGTATATATATATGCATCCTTTTAGTCCTTTTTTACATAAATGGCATCATACCGACTAATTCTTCTTGGTTATCTTTTTGAACATTT